GTATAGAACACGAGAGCTTATTCCTCTTACCTAGCTGTAATTTTCTTGAGATATGAAAGTCCAGGGGAAGCAGCAGTGACCTATCCCCTGAAACAGAGGTGATGAGTAATACCAGAAGCAGAAGCTCCTGTGAGAACAGGTTCAAGATATCCTCTGACAGGACAGTTATGGACATAACCCCTGGACAAGGAGCACAGCAGGAAGAACTTTCAAAGGACCTGTGAGGATGCATGAAGTTAGCACCTCAAGGAAATTCATATGTTACCCAAGGACATTAAAGGAGAGTACATTCCTATCTGGGGACATGGACATTTGAAGTCTTTAAGTGTTTTTTTTAATGAAGGTGCAACCTTATTTTATACCTACAAAAAAATGTAGAATTTTCACACTTTTCTGCAAGAAGTAAAAATTATGCTAAGAGCTATCTTTATCATCTCTGCATTCTCACAACCTAAGGCTGAGCCCAACACATTACAAGCTTTAAAAGGTAAATATTGAACGAATAAATGGTAGTGATTATAATCACAATCTTTCTATGTTGTCATCAATGGAAAAATTTAAAACCTTAAACACAAGTCTGACATCTTTTATGATGTGGAATAATGGAGACCACTGGCCCATTCTAAAACATGAGAACGAATTCTTAACATTTCCCTAAAATAGAGAATCAACTCATTCACAGTTTAGTAGTTTACCATTTAAAGACTACGAATCTTTTTTACTTCATTATTTATTTTCTTCTATTACTGCAGTTTTAGATTATTATAAAAATGTAAATTCTTCTTTATATTTTTCTGCTCCAATTTCAGGCTTCTGTATCACCTAAATATTTTATTCCAAATTGTATACCAATTTGGACTATTATTTAGTGGTTGGTGTCATGAGAACGCCAATCTTCATGGTACCTTTTATTTGTTCATTTAACTAATCCCCCTGAGTCCATTGTAAATACAGTAGATAAAATCATGGCTAGCCTGAATAACATTGCTTCTGCACAGAAGATCATTTCTTCTTACCTATCAAGCTCGGAAAGCCACTACATTAGCCTTCATTTCAACTAAAATTTGTATCAAGGTAATACTTTTTAAAGCGGCGATAGGTAGGATATCTTGAGACTTCAGATCCTTGGTGAGAAGTTTTAATTTCTTTTTTCTTGTTTTCAGGGAATATACTGAAACATTTAGAAGACAGAGATGTATTCTGAAATATATAAAAATATAATGAAGGAAATACAGAAATAATTGATTTATAAGGTAACAACAGAATTTTTAAAATGTATTTGGTAAGATATTGAATATATATATATGTATTAAATAGATAGATGCATCAGCGGATAGCTAGACACAATGGAATGTTATCCAGCCTCATAAAAGAAGGAGATACTGCCACACTGCCATTTGTGACATTACGGATGAACCTGGAAGGCATTATGGTAAATGGAAAGAGCCAGACAGAAAAAAAATAATAATTTTCTTTACTGGTGTCATAGTTTTCTGGTTTCTTCACCTATTTTACAGCGAAAATACAGAATACTTTTCTAAAGAAAAAAATAATGAGAAATTCCACAGCAGTAACAGACTTTATTCTTCTTGGATTGACAAGTGACCCACAGTGGCAGGTTGTACTTTTCATATTTCTTCTTGTTACCTACATGTTAAGTGTGACTGGGAACCTGATCATTATCACCCTCACCCTTTCAGATCCCCATCTGCAGACTCCCATGTATTTCTTCCTTCGGAACTTCTCATTCCTGGAAATTTCATTCACGTCTGTCTGCATTCCCAGATTCCTTGTCACTGTTGTGACAGGAAACAGAACCATTTCTTATAATGGGTGTGTGGCTCAGCTATTTTTTTTCATCTTCTTGGGGGTGACAGAATTTTACCTTCTGGCTGCCATGTCCTATGACCGCTGCATGGCCATCTGCAAACCTCTTCATTACACAATCATCATGAGCACCAGAGTGTGTACCCTTCTTGTCTTTAGCTCCTGGCTTGCAGGGTTTCTGATCATCTTTCCACCAGTAATGCTTCTGCTGCAGTTGGATTTCTGTGCCTCCAATGTAATTGATCATTTTATCTGTGACTCTTCTCCAATGCTGCAGCTCTCTTGCACAAACACTCACTTTCTAGAACTCATGGCATTTTTTTTAGCTGTGGTAACACTGATGGTCACCTTGACATTAGTTATTCTCTCCTACACAAACATCATCCGGACAATTCTGAAAATTCCTTCTATGAGTCAAAGGAAAAAAGCCTTTTCCACTTGCTCCTCCCATATGATAGTTGTCTCCATCTCTTACAGTAGCTGTATCTTCATGTACATTAAGACTTCTGCCAGAGAAAGGGTGACTTTAAGCAAAGGAGTAGCTGTGCTCAATACCTCAGTGGCTCCTCTCTTGAATCCCTTCATATACACACTGAGAAATAAGCAAGTGAAGCAAGCCTTCAAGAGCATGGTCCAGAAGATGATTTTTTCTTTAAATAAATGAATGTGATTATGTAAAAAATGTACCCCCAAAGGCAAAGCTGAATGAAAAACTCTCTACCCTTCTCTACATGAACTCTTTCTAAACACCTTATTTCACACTTTTAGTTAGACATAGTTACATATCATCAACACTTCTTAATGAAATTAGCCTAAAAACCAAGATTTAGCTCTTCTAAACTATATAGAAAGTGTTCGCTCTCTCACCTATGTAACTAAATTTTAGGTAAATTAATAATTACTATGGTTTATTGAGGGATAGCATTGGGAGATATACCTAAGGCTAGATGACGAGTTAGTGGGTGCAGCGCACCAGCATGGCACATGTATACATATGTAACTAACCTGCACAATGTGCACATGTACCTTAAAACTTAAAGTATAATAAAAAATAATAATAAAATAAAGGCAAAATAGATTCTTCATTCATAAAATAGAGGTAGCTATAAATTAAAAACTTACTAAAACCACATTCAACTATGAAATTAATTTTATATGAAATGTTTAAACTATGTATCTTAATTAATATATCTAAAATTTTTTCTTCAATGTCACCAGGAAAAACATGTTATAAAACTAAAAGCATCATTAAAATGTCTCCTTGTATTTGTCAATAAAATGTAGTTAAAATGTGTGTAAACATTAAATAAAAGTGTAAGACAAATGTGCAGAGATATTATCTCTGTTGTTTGAATTAAGGCTGTATTACTTTTTGTCTTAGCTTTCCTAGAAAAAAAGAGCAAAGCGTAATCAAAGAGTTGATATTATTTATCTTATATTTTCCTTTGATAATATTTCCTTAAAAATAGATTATTTAACAGAGAACTTTTCTGTTTCTGCCAATATTTTAAAAGAAAAACCATGATCTATGAAGGCAATTCATATTTGTGTTCAGATTCCTTATATTGATACAAAATTGCCTTACTACTGATATGATGAAGAAAATGACAAAGTAAGAGTCTACAATGGTGTGATACTGCCCTTTTATAAGGTATTCGGCGAATGATGACGTGGTTTATTAATGTCTTGGTTTTTCCTTTTCTAGTAAACCTATAATATTTTATTTATCTTTCCATTGTCTCCTTCACAGGTTTCACTCCCCTCACCTATATCCAAGAAAATGACTTTTAGAGGTATTTGAGAACTGTAAAAAATGTGTTCAAGCCCACTTCCTATAGTTAATGAGTCCCTCAACTCCCATGTATCATTAAGAAAATTGGTTGTTGAATCCAGCAGCACATCAAAAAGATAATTCACCACGATCAAGTGGGCTTTAAACCTGGATGCAAGGATGGTTTAACATACACGAATCAATAAATGTGATTCACCACATAAACAGAACTAAAAACAAAAACCATATGATCATCTCAATAGACACAGAAAAAATAGTCAATAAATCCAACATCCCTTTATGACAAAAACACTCAACAAACCACGCATTGAAGGAAAATAGCCCAAAATAATAACAGCCATCTGTGACAGACCCACAGCCAATATCATAATAAACTAGCAAAAGTTGTATGCATTCTTCCTGAGAACTGGAACAAGACAAGGATGTCCCCTCTCAGCACTCCTATTCAACATAGTACTGAAAGCCCTAGCCAGAGCAATCAGGCAAGAGAGAGAAATGAAAGGCATCCAAATAGGAAAAGAAGAAGTCAAATTATCTCCGTTTACTGAAAATATAATCCTGTACCTAAAAAACTTTAAAGGTTCCTCCAAAAAACTCCTAGGCCTGATAAACTACTTGAGTAAAGTTTGAGGATATAAAATCAACATAGAAAAGTCAGTAGCATTTCTATACACCAATAACATTCAAGCTGAGAACCAAATAAAAAACGCAATCTTGGCTGGGTGTGGTGGCTCATGCCCGAAATCTCAGCACTTTGGGAGGCCAAGCGGGGAGGATTGCTTGAGCCCAGAAGTTTAAGACCAGCCTTGGCAACATAGTGAGACTCTGTCTACACAAAAAAATTTAAAAATTAGCTAAGCATGGTAGCATACACCTGTGGTCCCAGCTACTCAAGAAGATGAGGTGGGAGAATTGCTTGGACCTTGGAGGTTGAGGCTGCAGTGAGCTCTCATCATGCCACTGCACTCCACCCTGGACAACAGAGTGAGACCCTGTCTCAAAAAAATAAATAAAAGTTGTCCAAACATGGTGGCTCACGCCTGTAATCCCAGCACTTTGAGAGGCTGAGGCTGGTGGATCACTTGAGGCCAGGAGTTCAAGACCAGCCTGGACAGCATAGCAAGACCCTATCTCTACTTAAAAATAAAAAAACAAGATGCCTGTAATTCCAGCACTTTGGGAGGCCAAGGCAGGCAAATTACTTGAGTACAAGAGTTCAAGACAAGTCTGAGCAACATGGTGAAACCCCAATCTCTACAAAAAATACAAAAATTAGCTGGTCACGCTGGCATGCACCTGTAGTCCCAGCTACTTAAGAGGCTGAGGTGGAAGAATCGCTTGAGTACAGGAGGTGGAGGCTACAGTGAGCCAAGATTGCACCACTGCACTCCAGCCTGGGCGATAGAGCGAAACTCTATCTCGATAAAATAAAACAAAATAAAAAAGTTATTTTAAAATTTCTAAAACAAGAAAAGAAAATTGGCTGTCTTGGGACAGTAGCTATGAATCTGACTAGATACAGGATAAATGGATTTTAGTTTGATTCCTTGATTTTCAGCTTTGTCTGATATACAGGTGAATGTAAAGAGCTCTACAGGTTTTCTAAGTCTGTGACAAATACTTTTTTTTATAGATGTGAGCGTCCTTCAGCACTTGTCTATTTCTTACCATTGTGTTTTATGGAATGGCATACTTTTTTTTAAAACAGATTATAATATAATATCATCACAAAATGAAAATTACATGATAATGATTACATGATTATTTCATTATGAATTCTTTATTGTGGCAATTTGTAAAGAAATGAGACATTGTAAGTTTGCTTTTATTAAGATTACAACAAGTAAGCAGAAATGCAAAAGTGAAAATCAGGAGTGTGGAAACAACATGCAAACGTTAACTAAGTGAAGATAAAGTATATATACATATACAACTACATGATAGATAGATAGATAAAGAGAGATAGAGGGAAAGAGAGGGAAAGAAGAGAAACTGGAAAATTAGAGAGTAAGGGAAAGTAAATTTTCTTAATCCACAAAAACTTATCTGAAGAAGTTGATTCTAATGTTCAATAAATGTAAACCCATGAAAATCACTATGAATCTTTCCTTAAGTAGTATTATTATGCTGTAAG